ATATGGGGGTGTGAGGTGGGGACAGGCAGAGACATGGGGGTGTGAGGTGGGGACAGGCAGGGACATAGGGGTATGGTGGGGATAGGCAGGGAGATGGGGGGTGCGAGGTGGGGACAGGAAGGGACATAAGGCTGTGAGGTGGAGACAGGCAGGGACATGGGGGGTGTGAGGTGGGGACAGGCAGGGAGATGGGGGGTGCGAGGTGGGGACAAGCAGGGACATGGGGAGTGCGAGGTGGGGACAGGCAGGGACGTGGGGCGTGCGAGGTGGGGACAGGCAGGGACATAAGGGTGTGAGGTGGAGACAGGCAGGGACATGGGGAGTCTGAGGTGGGGACAGGCAGGGAGATGGGGGGTGTGAGTTGGGGACAGGCAGGGAGATGGGGGGGTGCGAGGTGGGGATAAGCAGGGACATGGGGGTGCGAGGTGGGGACAGGCAGGGACATGGGGGTGGGAGGTGGGGACAGGCAGGGACATAGGGGGTGGGAGGTGGGCACATTCAGGGAGATGGGGGTGTGAGGTGGAGACAGGCAGGGACATAGGGGGAGCGAGGTGGGGACAGGCAGGGAGATGGAGGGTGCAAGGTGAAGACAGGCAGGGACATGGTGTGAGGTGGGGACAGGAAGGGACATGAGGGGTGCGAGTTGGGGATAGGCAGGGAGATGGGGGGGTGCGAGGTGGGGACACGCAGGGAGATGGGGGACGTGGGGATGGCGACAGGCTGGGAGAGGGAGAGGCCAGGCTGAGACCTCCCCGCGCGGTGCCAGCCAGTCCAGGCAGATCCAGGACTCAGCCAGGCCTGATACCCAGATAAGCCCTTCCTCCCAGAGGAGATAAGGGAGCGACGCGGCCGGCCGACAGGTGAACTAGAGCTGGCGAGTTAGTCGGCGCCGCCCCCTCCCGCGAGCCCGGCCTCGGGGGAGTACCGCCCACCCCGCCCCGCGCTCGCTCCGCCCCGCGCTCGCTCCGCCCCTTCGCGCTCCCGCCGCTCCTCCACGCTCGTGCCGCTCCCCCCCCGCGCTCCCAGTTGACGCTCTGGGCCGCCACCTCCGCGGACCCTGAGCGCAAGAGCCAAGCCGCCAGCGCTGCGATGTGGGCCACGCTGCCGCTGCTCTGCGCCGGGGCCTGGCTCCTGGGAGTCCCCGTCTGCGGTGCCGCCGAACTGTGCGTGAACTCCTTAGGTACGCAGAGGGCGCGCCGCCCGAGAGGGTGCGCCCAGACCTAATTTTTTTTTTCTTTTTACAGAGAAGTTTCACTTCAAGTCATGGATGTCTAAGGTCAGTGCCCAACTTCTTCTTTTTGAAGTTTTATCAATAAAAAATTATACACATTTGTTTTTAGAAAACCAAAGCACACTGTGTACTGGTTGCAGAATCAGTTGGGGAACACCAGTGCATGTGCTTTTGAAAAATGGTGATCTTTGCTGTAAACTTGACCCAGCACCAGCAGTGGCGTCCAGGAGTGCCCCACATGTGGCAGGTTTGTTCACCAGTGCCTCTTGGACCACATTCCCATGACTTGCTACTGGCGTGTTTTGTTTTAGCACCGTAAGACCTACAGTACGGAGGAGTACCACCACAGGCTGCAGACGTTTGCCAGCAACTGGAGGAAGATAAACGCCCACAACAATGGGAACCACACATTTAAAAGTACGTGGAACGCCTTCCTTCCTTCCTGGAAGTTCTGTTTTGGTTTTTTCCTTCTCTTTTGTAGTGGCACTGAACCAATTTTCAGACATGAGCTTTGCTGAAATAAAACACAAGTATCTCTGGTCAGAGCCTCAGGTAGGTATAATTCATTGCAACCAAATCTGAATTTTCCTGAAAATAATGTGTTTGGTTGTTCCAGAATTGCTCAGCCACCAAAAGTAACTACCTTCGAGGTACTGGTCCCTACCCACCTTCCGTGGACTGGCGGAAAAAAGGAAATTTTGTCTCACCTGTGAAAAATCAGGTATGCCTGGCAATCTCCATCCTCTCCCTGCATGATGTCCTCTGCTCTCCCCTGGCCTTTCCAGGGTGCCTGCGGCAGTTGCTGGACTTTCTCCACCACTGGGGCCCTGGAGTCTGCGATCGCCATCGCAACCGGAAAGATGCTGTCCTTGGTAAGAAATCAGCCACAGGCGACCCCCTGCGGGGGTAGCCAACTAGGAGCTACACCCTTCCCAGCAGCCTCAGTTGTCTTCATGAGGGAAGAGCCGGGACCTATGCATCCATCCCCTCGCCCACAAGAGACGGATGATGCCCCTGAAGGAACTATCCTAGCCCCTGCCTCTGTGGAGAAAGGAGGGACAGTGCACAGCCGGCCTGGTGATGCCATGAGGACCCTGGGTTGTGGACAGGTGGGGGTAGGGTCTCTGGCTGGGCCTGTTTCCCCCATCCTATACACCGCTGTGGGACCCCACACTCTGCATCGTATGGGCACACCTACGGGGCAGGGGTTTGGACCCAACAGCCCTTGCCCCCTCTCACCTTCCCTGGCTGCCCCTGCTTACTGAGCCCCTCCCGACATGTGCCAGCTGCTGGGCTGGCACTGCAGGACATACAGCAACTGTCCCTGCCCTTGGGGAGTTTATAATTTGGTCACCTTGACACAGCACTGACGGGGCCTCAGATGTGGCTCAGCCAGGGAGGCTTAGCGCCTCACGCCAAAGCCTTGACGGCTTCTCAGCTGGCAGGTCACTGGGTTGTGTCCTTCTTCCAGGCGGAACAGCAGCTGGTGGACTGCGCCCAGGACTTCAATAATCACGGCTGCCAAGGGTACGTCTCTGACCAGAAGGGGCCCAAAACTTCAGGTGGGCTCACCTGTGTGTACTTCTTGCAGGGGTCTCCCCAGCCAGGCTTTCGAGTATATCCTGTACAACAAGGGGATCATGGGTGAAGACACCTACCCCTACCAGGGCAAGGTAACTCCAACAGCCTCCACTCTGTCTTCTTGCCTGTATTTCATGCCCTTTGCATCCTCAACAGGATGGTTATTGCAAGTTCCAACCTGGAAAGGCCATCGGCTTTGTCAAGGATGTAGCCAACATCACAATCGTGAGTGCCGATCCCCCTCTGGGATGGGGAATCATGTGTTTCTGTCTCGGTCCTGTTTCCACAGTATGACGAGGAAGCGATGGTGGAGGCTGTGGCCCTCTACAACCCTGTGAGCTTTGCCTTTGAGGTGACTCAGGACTTCATGATGTATAGAACCGGCATCTACTCCAGGTGAGTCAGGGTCCCAGGAGCCAGGAGGGACAATGATCACCTCTTTTTGAATTTTGTTTTCCAGTACTTCCTGCCATAAAACTCCAGATAAAGTAAACCATGCAGTACTGGCTGTTGGGTATGGAGAAAAAAATGGGATCCCTTACTGGATCGTGAAAAACTCTTGGGGTCCCCAGTGGGGAATGAACGGGTAAGCAGCTCCCAGGTCCCACTTCTGGGAGGCCGGCCGGGCCTCAGCTCCTCTTTCTGCCCAGGTACTTCCTCATCGAGCGCGGAAAGAACATGTGTGGCCTGGCTGCCTGCGCCTCCTACCCCATCCCTCTGGTGTGAGCCGTGGCAGCCGCAGCGCAGACTGGCGGAGAAGGAGAGGAACGGGCAGCCTGGGCCTGGGTGGAAATCCTGCCCTGGAGGAAGTTGTGGGGAGATCCACTGGGACCCCCAACATTCTGCCCTCACCTCTGTGCCCAGCCTGGAAACCTACAGACAAGGAGGAGTTCCACCATGAGCTCACCCGTGTCTATGACGCAAAGATCACCAGCCATGTGCCTTAGTGTCCTTCTTAACAGACTCAAACCACATGGACCACGAATATTCTTTCTGTCCAGAAGGGCTACTTTCCACATATAGAGCTCCAGGGACTGTCTTTTCTGTATTCGCTGTTCAATAAACATTGAGTGAGCACCTCCCCAGATGGAGCATGCTGGTCCTGGGCCATGACTCAAACCAGGTCTGTCCTCGCCACTCAGTCTCCCAGGAGGGAGGCATCAGGGGGTGTCCAGGCTCTGGCTGGGAGGATGGTGGGGGTGCTGGCGGTATTATCCACCAGATGGGGTATCCAGGATGAAGAGCAGGCTTAATTTGAGATCTTGACTATTTGTCCCAAACCTGAGTGGAGAGGTGGGGAGGAAGGAGAAAAACGGGCCAAGCTGCGGCAGAGGCAGGATTCAAACCCACAATGTCAGCCCAGAAGCCTGTACTTCTCTGTGTGGCCTCCCCAGTCTCAGCTGCCTACTCCTACTCAGACTCTGCCCCCCACCTCCACATGAGACTGCCCACCCCTTCCTCACCAACCCCTTATTTATTTCAAACGTGCCCAGATGCTCCTGTCGTTTCCACACCATCCCTTCCCTTATCTTGCCTTTTGAGAAATCTTGATCTCTGTTTAGAGGGCGGCCATGAAGTTGCTGCTGCTTCCTGAAGCCTCCGGGCTCTGGGATGTCTGTAGAACAAGCTGGAGTCCACCAGCTCTTTGTCCTATGGCTCACAGACTTTCTTAATGATAAAAGCTGTCATCTTATTTGGGCTTCCTGAAAAGCTAAAGGCTTGAGAATATTTGAAAAATATATATGTTCATGATAAGGCTTATTTAGATAATGCAAATATAGTTTAATTTATTAGAAAATTCTAGTAACATAAGACCACAACTGTATAAGA